GTGAGGTTTTCTGTTTCTCTATTTAGCAATGGATGCTGTCAGAAATACAGAAAAGACAGACACAGGGACTATTTTTGAGTTTGCACATGGGAGCACATGCATTGTGCAGGAGGCTCTGCATCCTGGAGTCATCTTGGGCACTTGGCTGTGAGGGCTGGCGTGGGCATCTTGGTTTTAGCTGAATCCTAGCACATTGCTATAGGTACCTCTAAGGCAGGAGAATAGGGCCTGGAGGCAGGGAATCCAAAAACTCCCTAGAACCAAATCAGATAGAAACACTTCAGCTATGACAGGAAATATCCTCTTCATTTACATAGGGAGTACACCAAGTAAATAACTTTGTAACTTCATTTTATCCTCTTCAGTTACATAGTGTGTACACCAAGTAACCAATTGAAACCTCTATAGGTATTTAAACCCCAGAAAATTCTGTAACCAGCCCCCCTTGAGCGGCTTGCTTGGGTCTGCCCCCACCCTGTGGAGTGTACTTTTGCAATAAATCTCTGCTTTTGTGGCTTCATTCTGTCTTTGCTTTGTTTGTGCGCTTTGTCCAATTCTTGGACCTGGACACCCTCCACCGGTAACACTTCTCACTCCTGGCCTTACGTCTAAATCATTCTTGTGTTTTCATGACTTATTTTTAATGCAGATGTCCAGAACCAATTTCAGACCTACTGTGTCAGTCTCTTTGTGGATGGTGCCCATCATGCAACGTTTGGAAAATAATCTAAAGTGATTCTGCTGTGCACCTTCTGTGAACTGGTTTATGCTCACAGGCACGCCTGATTTAGGGTCCTGGGCAGACCAACCTCCAATCAGGAATCGATGAAGCTGGTGTAGATACTACATTAACTTTTAACGAAGGCCTCGTTTCTCCTAAAAATAAGAGACCAGGTGGGTTCTATCTAGGCAGGGTTGGTGGCAGGAACCCAAGGGAAGCTGAGCTGCACCAAGCCGGGCTGGGATCCCCCTCTCTGCGGCCGCGCGCCCGGCTCCGTCGGCGCACGCGCACGTAGGGGCCGGCCGGTCCTGTGCGCACGCATCGCACACGCCGGCGCCTTCCTTTGGGAGCCCGGGCCGGTGGCGCGGGCGCTCGGCAAATGGAGTGGGTGCTCGCGGAAGCGCTGCTCTCGCAGAGCCGGGACCCCCGGGCCCTGCTTGGGGCGCTGTGCCAAGGGGAGGCATCCGCGGAGCGCGTGGAGACGCTGCGCTTCCTTCTGCAGCGGCTCGAGGACGAGGAGGCGCGCGGCAGCGGGGGCGCAGGCGCGCTCCCGGAGGCGGCGCGCGAGGTGGCTGCAGGGTACCTCGTGCCACTGCTGCGGAGCCTGCGCGGACGCCCCGCGGGCGGCCCGGACCCCAGTCTGCAGCCTCGCCACCGCCGGCGCGTGCTGAGGGCGGCGGGCGCGGCCCTGCGCTCGTGCGTCCGCCTGGCCGGGCGTCCGCAGCTGGCGGCCGCGCTGGCTGAGGAGGCGCTGCGCGATCTGCTCGCCGGGTGGCGCGCGCCTGGCGCCGAGGCTGCCGTGGAAGTGCTAGCAGCCGTCGGGCCATGTTTGCGGCCCCGCGAGGACGGGCCGCTACTGGAGCGCGTGGCGGGGACCGCCGTCGCCCTGGCGCTGGGCGGGGGCGGGGACGGGGATGAGGCCGGGCCTGCCGAGGACGCGGCGGCGCTGGTGGCCGGGCGACTGCTGCCAGTGCTGGTCCAATGTGGCGGGGCGGCGCTGCGGGCCGTGTGGGGCGGGCTGGCCGCGCCTGGGGCGTCCCTGGGGTCCGGCCGCGTAGAGGAGAAGCTGCTGGTCCTGAGCGCCCTGGCCGAGAAGCTGTTGCCCGAGCCCGGCGGCGACCGCGCCCGCGGCGCGCGCGAGGCGGGCCCGGACGCCCGGCGCTGCTGGCGCTTCTGGAGGACGGTGCAGGCGGGGCTGGGCCAGGCGGACGCCCTGACGCGCAAGCGAGCGCGCTACCTGCTGCAGAGGGCGGTGGAGGTGTCGGCGGAGCTGGGGGCCGACTGCACCTGCGGGCCCCAGGAAGGAAACGGTACCTGCCTCTTTGCCCCCCAGCCTAGTGCTAAGAACTAATTTTCTTTTTTAAACCATATCAGGCCCAAGTCTGTTTTGGTGGTCTGAGAGGAAAAAAGATGAGCTTCTAAAGTTTTGGGAAAATTATATTTTAATTATGGAGACTTTAGAAGGAAATCAGGTAAGTGTTTTTCTATTTTAGCAAATCCTACAATTTCATATGATTTTTTTGCTCTTATTTTTAGATACATGTTATAAAGCCAGTTTTACCAAAGCTAAACAATCTGTTTGAATATGCGGTGTCAGAGGAAAATGGTAACGATTACTTTTATTTTATTTTTTAATAACAGATGTCAACATTTGATGTTTGTTTCCACAGGATGTTGGCTCTTTCACCCATCCTGGCATATGTGTATTTATAAAAGAATGTTTGAAAGTGAAAACAAAATCCTGTCCAAAGAAGGTGTTATCCATTTTTTGGAGCTGTATGAAACAAAGATTCTTCCATTTTCACCAGAATTTTCTGAGGTAATGACACCCTGTCCCCTTCCTTGCTCCCAAATTACGTGTCTTTTTTTTTTTTTTTTTTTAGTTTATTATTGGACCATTAATGGATGCGCTTTCAGAGAGCTCTCTGTATAGCAGGTAAAGAGACATTATGTTATGAAGTATTTGATAAATATTTGTTTTCCCCACTCTCTGTTTGTAGGTCCCCAGGCCAGCCAATAGGAAGCTGTTCTCCATTGGGACTGAAATTACAGAAGTTTTTAGTCACTTATATTTCTCTTCTTCCAGAAGAAATAAAGAGTATGTGTCAGTAAAGGGTTTTTTTAAAAATGCAACAATGATAATTTAAAACTTTTTCTTTCAGGTAGCTTCCTATTGAAGTTTATTCGGAAGATGACAAGTAGGCATTGGTGTGCTGTTCCCATTTTGTTTCTATCTAAGGCTTTGGCAAATGTCCCAAGACATAAGGCCCTGGGTATAGATGGGCTTCTTGCTCTCAGGTAATTTACTCTGTATATGTACTTGTATGGTTACGGAACTGCATTTTTTGTGTTTCGATGTCAGGGATGTTATTCATTGCACTATGATCACACATCAGATTCTCCTGAGAGGGGCAGCCCAATGCTACCTTCTTCAAACAGCTATGAATTTGCTAGATGTGGTAAGTTTTTCTTTTGTTACTTCCATTTACAAGTAATTTTTAAAACCTTTCCTGCCCTGCCCAGGAGAAAGTGTCACTTTCTGATGTCTCAACTTTTCTCATGTCTCTGAGACAAGAGGAATCCTTAGGACGAGGAACTTCATTGTGGACAGAGGTGAGATTAAAGATAATTTAATAAAGTCTTTGTAAAATAAAGTAATAACTGTTTTCTTTTCCAGCTGTGTGACTGGCTACGTGTTAATGAAAGCTATTTTAAGCCATCCCCTACGTGTAGCTCCATTGGACTTCACAAGACATCTTTAAATGCTTATGTAAAGAGCATTGTTCAAGAGTATGTTAAGTCATCTGCTTGGGAAAGTAAGTCTGCAATCATTTTTATGGATTGATATTGCTTTGCAAACCTTAACTGTTGTTATTTAAGCAGGAGAAAACTGCTTTATGCCTGATTGGTTTGAAGCCAAGCTTGTTTCTCTGATGGTCTTGCTGGCTGTGGATGTGGAAGGAATGAAGACTCAGTATAGGTAATTGTTTCTGTAATTGAAAAGAAAGCCTATGGTTGATTTTGGCATGTCTTTTAATGTCTAGCGGAAAGCAGAGAACAGAGAATGTATTGCGGATATTCTTAGACCCTCTTCTGGATGTGCTTATGAAGTTTAGTACCAATGCCTACATGCCCTTGCTGAAGACTGACAGATGCCTCCAGCTGCTGTTGAAGCTGTTGAACACATGCAGGTTGAAAGGTTCCAGTGCCCAAGATGGTGAGGATAAGTTGTTTCTCTTGGTATCTTGCATTTTAGTTGCATGCTTTTTGCCCCCATACAGATGAGGTGTCTACTGTTCTTCAGAACTTTTTCATGTCTACTACAGAGAGCATTTCTGAATTTATTCTCAGAAGACTTACTATGAATGAGCTAAATAGTGTAAGTATTCAGTGGAATAACTTTCTTTTTCATGTACCCTTAAGTGTTTTAATCCTTGTCTTAGGTTTCAGATCTGGATCGTTGCCATTTATACCTGATGGTGTTAACTGAGCTTATAAATCTGCATTTGAAGGTTGGGTGGAAAAGGGGTAACCCTATCTGGAGAGTTATTTCTCTTTTGAAAAATGCATCCATTCAGCATCTTCAAGAGATGGACAGTGGACAGGTAAGCCTCTTTGATTCAAGGTTTGTAGTTATTTAAATAAAACATTGTCACATTTCCTTTTCAGGAGCCAACAGTTGGAAGTCAGATTCAGAGAGTAGTGAGCATGGCTGCCTTGGCCATGGTGTGTGAGGCCATAGACCAGAAGCCTGAGCTGCAGCTGGACTCTCTCCATGCTGGGCCCCTGGAAAGCTTCCTTTCCTCTCTTCAGCTCAATCAGACGCTGCAGAAGCCCCACGCAGAGGAGCAGAGCAGTTATGCTCACCCCTTGGAGTGCAGCAGGTACAGGGAAGGTTAAGGCTTAAAAATCCATTGTATGGCCTAGTAACTTTATTTTTTATTTCAGTGTTTTGGAAGAATCGTCATCTTCCCAAGGATGGGGAAAAATAGTTGCACAATATATTCATGATCAATGGGTGTGCCTCTCTTTCCTGTTGAAAAAATATCACACCCTTATACCAACCACAGGGAGTGAAATTCTGGAACCGTTTCTACCTGCCGTTCAGATGCCAATAAGGACTTTGCAGTCTGCACTAGAAGCCCTCACAGTTCTTTCTTCTGATCAAGTTTTACCAGTGTTCCATTGCTTGAAAGTGTTGGTTCCCAAGGTAAGATAGAGTGAAACATGAATTGAACAGTAAAATAAGTATGTATTTTTTTTTTTCCTACCAGCTTCTGACTTCCTCTGAATCACTCTGCATAGAGTCTTTTGACATGGCGTGGAAAATTATATCTTCTTTAAGCAACACTCAGCTGATATTCTGGGCTAATTTAAAAGCTTTTGTTCAGTTTGTTTTTGATAACAAAGTTCTTACCATTGCTGCCAAAATCAAGGGCCAGGCATATTTCAAAATAAAAGAGGTAACTAACTTTCTTTTCTTTTTGCTTTTCTTAAGGATAAAATGACGGTTGTATTTTATTCCAGATTATGTACAAGATAATTGAAATGTCTGCTATAAAGACTGGAGTCTTCAATACACTGATAAGTTACTGCTGTCAGTCTTGGATAGTGTCTGCTTCAAATGTGTCCCAAGGATCTTTATCAAGTGCTAAAAATTATAGCGAACTTATCCTTGAGGCTTGTATATTTGGAACTGTGTTTAGGCGTGATCAAAGGTAAAAGATGCTATTATTTCAACTGGTCATAAGTTGTTCTTTATCAAATGTTTTTTATGGAAAGACTTGTTCAGGATGTACAGACCTTCATAGAAAACCTTGGACATGACTGTGCGGCAAATATTGTTATGGAAAAGTAAGTATGGTAGATTTTCTCTGTCTTCACATTATTAACATAATTTATCATTTAATTTTTTTAGTACTAAGAGAGAAGACCATTATGTGAGAATTTGTGCTGTCAAATTCCTGTGTTTATTAGATGGCTCCAATATGTCCCACAAGTTGTTTATTGAGGATCTTGCAATCAAGCTATTAGATAAAGTAAGTGTATTTTACTTTAAATTATCTTTGTTTTAATGTTGACTCCCTCCCTTCTCCTTTCCAGGATGAATTAGTGTCCAAGTCCAAAAAACGCTACTATGTGAATTCTCTACAGCACAGAGTGAAAAACCGAGTGTGGCAGACTCTGCTGGTACTTTTCCCTAGACTTGACCAGGTATCATATTTTTATTATATTTGTACCTTTGAGTAACTGGTTAATTGTGAACTTTTTTTCTCAGAATTTCTTGAATGGAATTATTGACAGGATTTTCCAGGCTGGTTTCACCAACAATCAAGCATCCATAAAATATTTTATAGAATGGATTATTATATTGATTCTTCATAAATTCCCTCAATTTCTTCCAAAGTTCTGGGATTGTTTTTCTTATGTAAGTAAAGAATATTTTTTATATATTTTTAAATCAATATTTGTTTATCTGATTATTTTTTCAGGGTGAAGAAAATCTTAAAACAAGCATTTGTACGTTTTTAGCAGTTTTATCACATTTAGACATTATTACTCAAAATATTCCAGAAAAGGTAAGTTTGTTTGTAAGAATTTAAACTTGACTGATAACACTTTTAAATTGATGGTGTCTTCCAGTGTGTATCAGCCAGATGGCAGTGTGTTACAGTTCCAGGAAAACTCGTTCACATCTTCCGTAAGATCAAGAAGGCTCTGGCATCAGATAAGATCAAATGTTGTCTTTCTGTTTTAAATATGTGCCGCAAAGAGATTTGCTTACAATCTATTGAGAAAGCTAAAACAGAGCAGACATTGTCCTGTTGCGGGGTAGATGAATAGCCTAAGAATAGTTTAGACAAATTCTGAAAACGAATTTACCTTAGAAGATGTTCATGTTAGATCTGGTAAAAGTAACATGTTATTTTTCTGTCAAGCCCTTTTTGTACTTGCCGTTTATTACATATTTTAGATTTATTTTTTATTTTCGAAACATCCAAAAAGGAATGCTAATTAGTGAAATGGAAGAATTTCCATTTCAACACCTTAGGAAAAAAAAAACTGACTTGACATACCTAAGAAAAGGCCAAGTTGATTTACTTTGTCAGTCTCTTCATTTGTGATACGTAAAGTCCGTTGTTACCTAGATAAATGTAGGTTTGATTTCTTGGAAGCAATCACTTAAGACTTTCCATTTTCTTCAAAGCATCTTACTTAACCTGCATGTGGGATCTGTACTGAGCAATTAGAGATTCAAAACAACTGTCACACACGACAGAGGTGGTAACCGCCCAACAGGTTCACCTCTTCCGCCGCCTACACAGAGCCGATTTATCAAGACAGGAATTGCAATAGAGGAAGAGTACACAGAGCTGCTTGTGCAGGAGACTGGAGTCTTATTAGTACTCAAATCGATCTCCCTGAGCATTCGGGGATCAGAGTTTTTAAGGATAATTTGGTGGGAGGGGGAAGGCCAGTGAGTCAAGGGTGTTGATTGGTTGGGTCGGAGATGAAATCATAAGGAATTGAGGTGTCCTTTTGTGCTAAGTCAGTTCCAGGGTGGGGGCCACGAGATCAGATGAGCCAGTTAATCGATCTGGGTGGTGCCAGCTGATCCGTCGAGTGCAGGTCTGCAAAATATCTCGAGCACCGACATAGGAGCAGTTTAGGGAGGGTCAGAATCTTGTAGCTTCCAGCTACATGACTCCTGAACCATAATTTCTAATCTTGAGGCTAATTTGTTAGTCCTACAAAGGAAATCTAGTCCCCAGACAAGAAGGGGGTTTGTCTTGGGAAAGGGCTGTTATCATCTTTGTTTTAAACTATAAACTAAACTAAGTTTCTCCCAAAGTTAGTTGAGCCTACACCCAGGAATGAACAAGGACAGCTTGGAGGTTAGAAGCAAGATGGAGTTGGTTAGGTCAGATCTCTTTCCCCACCTCAGTTACAATTTTGCAAAGGCGGTTTCAGAATCAGAGCACGAAGTGTTCCTATAAAAGGAAAAAAAAAAAAAACCTTTCTTAATTATGCTCATAGTTGTGTATTGTCCTGTCAGCTTGCTCATTGTGTAAAATGAGCGGACATGAGAATTCACGAGCAGAGCTTTTTACACTGATATGTATGAAAGCATCATTTACGTCCTGAAAGCCCCAGCCGAGCGATCACTGGCAGTGCCAACATTTTTGAGTGTGGGCTCCATAGGAAGCACTGTTTTCCCTATTGAGAATTATAGTGGGTTTTTTTCATTTACGAGTAATGTATACCTAGCTCCAAGATCTTGGTTGCTAACACCATTCTCCAATAAAACGAACCAGGGATCGCTGGAGAAATAGCTGATTCTAAAACTAGGGCAGAAAGTATACAAGATGAGCCTGGAGCATCTTGTAGAGTCAGAGAGCAAGGCAGAACTTTATACATACAGTGATGTGAGATGGGCATGCAGAGGGAAGATGTTCCCAGTGGCTGAAGCTGAAACAGTGTGAGCAACAAAATAAAGCAGTGTTGGATCACAACCCAAAGAATAAAATAAATATCCTCGAGCCCACACCGA